TCAATTATACCTCAATAAAGCTCTTTCCGCCTAGGAGGAGTTCATTGTCTGGAAAGCAAAGGCAGATATGTAAACATATATATTATAGTTCAGAGTGCTAAGTATCACACTGTGATGTGAAGAAAAACTAATTTCTTCTGGGGAAGTTGATAAAAGATCTCATAGGAAGTGACATTTTCATTGGTCTTGAACCATAAGTAGGAGTTTGCCAACCAGAGCACAGGGGTGAGAGTGAGGGCAGGGGTAAAATAGGGCTTCCAAGGGAAGGGAATCCAGTGTGCAGAGGCTCTGAAATGACCGACGAAGATTCTGACGTGTTTAGGGAAGTCTGCTGGGTTTGATGTGGTTTGGTGCATGGCGGAGTGATGGTGGGAGGTGCAAAGAGATGAAATTGAGAGGGCCCAGTTGAAGCAGGAGGATTGAACTTTATTCTAGAGGCAATAAGAGAAAGAGAAAACTGTTTAAGCAGGGGAGGAAACGATCAGGTTTGTCTCTTACTTGTTCGTTTCGTTACAGACTTCCGGGTTTTGGAAACTGAGGTGCTCCGCTTGCTTCATCAGAACAGCTCGGGTAGCCTCTGAGCTGAAACACGGCTTTTTTTTTTCCAGGTCTAGAAACGGCATGTTTTCAATATACCCAAGGCTACTAAGTTTGATCCCAGTGCCCATTTGTGCTAATGACGTTGGCCAGGGACGCCAATTTACTACCCTGACCCTGTCCTTCAAATATTGTCTCTCTCTCCTTGGCTAGGGTTGGACATGTTCTGACACCTTTCGTCTCTTTGAACCCCATTTTTCCGTTCTGATAATCTTTTTCTTCAGTTATGCTGACCATGTCTTTAAATACATTGCTAACGTTTTAGCTCATCCCACCCTACGTTTTAATCCCTCAGATGCAGACATCGCGGACAGCCACGCCCACTCAAGAAATTTCCGAAACAGAAAGTTTGTCTGCAACAGCGCGCCGTACTGACGTAGCAGTGCGCAGGCGCAGTCCCGGCTCCTGGCGGCGTGTTCCTCTTTTCCTCGGTTCCCAGTGTTCTGGCAGGTAAGGAACGCCGGCTCTTCGCCTCTCAGCGCGGCTTGTCCTTTGTTCCGGACGCCCGCTCCTCAGCCCTGCGGCTCCTGGGGTCGCTGCTGCATCCCGCACGCCTCCACCGGCTGCAGACCCATGGCCGAGCGCGGGGAACTCGACTTGACCGGCGCCAAACAGAACACAGGAGTGTGGCTAGTCAAGGTAATGTTCGCGAGTCTCCCACTTGCGCTCCTAATAGACTTATTAGTGTTTTACTTTGTTTTAGGTTCCTAAATATTTGTCACAGCAATGGGCTAAAGCCTCTGGAAGAGGTGAAGTTGGGAAACTGCGGATTGCCAAGTAAGTTATTTACATATTCTTGACATTTTAAATTATTTTAAATATTTCTTTTCCTCTCCTTTAGGACTCAAGGAAGGACTGAGGTAAGATTATTTATATGGAAATTTTAGTTAAACTGTTATAATCTCTGGTTAATGTGTCTATTAGGTGTCATTTACTTTGAATGAGGATCTTGCAAATATTCATGATATTGGTGGAAAACCAGCTTCAGTCAGTGCTCCTAGAGAACATCCATTTGTCTTGCAAAGTGTTGGAGGACAGACATTAACAGTATTTACTGAGAGCTCATCAGGTAAGTGGGAATGGAATTATTTAATGTGATTCTGCCATTGTTTAACTGTGGCTTCCATCCTCAGGGGGATCCAGAATGACTGCTGGAGTTACTACTGTCATATCTACCTCTCAGGCATCAAAAGGGAAGCAAGACGGGGAAGGTAAAGGGACTTTTTAATTCTTTGCAGGAGCATATCTCTGAATCCTTTTTTTTTTCCATTCAAGATAAGCTGTCATTGGAAGGAATAGTGGTACAAAGAGCTGAATGCCGACCAGCTGCCAGTGAAAACTACATGCGATTAAAAAGGTTGGTGTTTTGTAACTCCAGAATGATACCTGGAGTGTTAATAATGCCTTATATTTTTTTTCAGATTGCAAATAGAAGAGTCTTCCAAACCAGTGAGGCTATCACAACAGCTGGACAAAGTTGTAACAACCAATTACAAACCTGTTGCTAATCATCAATACAATGTAAGTCTTCTGCTTGTCTCTTTTCATTCTTTATGCTTTTATTTCCTTTGCTGTTTGCATATAGATCGAATATGAAAGGAAAAAGAAAGAAGACGGAAAGCGAGCTCGAGCTGATAAACAACATGTTTTAGACATGCTATTTTCAGCCTTTGAGAAACATCAATACTATAATCTTAAGGACTTGGTGGACATCACAAAGCAACCTGTGGTATGTATATGTTCATACTGATCCTTTGAATACTCATTTGTTAGGGGTTTTGTTTTTGTTTTAGGTGTACCTGAAGGAAATCTTAAAAGAAATTGGTGTTCAGAATGTAAAAGGGATCCACAAAAACACATGGGAGCTGAAGCCAGAGTACAGACACTATCAAGGAGAAGAAAAGAGTGACTAAGAAGACTCCTAGCCAGCATGCTAGTGAAACGACTAGCAGCGATGCTATGCAAAAGGCGCTGATACTGGAAGGCTTGAACACCGTATGTTAATAGGGGTTAAGTGACAGTACTTTGATTTCTCTCGGTAAATTTTTTAAACCTGTAATTCTTGTAAAGTTTCTTAACTGTTTTTTTGAGGAGAAAGAACAGATTTATTTATAGACTTAACTTGTATTAAACCAGATTATTCACAGTAGGAATAGGGGTTGGAGGATTAAGAGGGTTTTTCTTAAATATTAGCTTTTAATGTGTACAATTAGGAAATTTTTTTAAGTGAGGACTCTCTACCCTTGCCGTATCTAAGGAGCTGAGGTAATACAGATCCAAGGAGAATTGTATAGCAAGAAAAAAACAGTCAACTACAGAAACTCTTAAAAGGAATAAAAACCCAAAGTTCCTTATTTTGAAATTGTCAAAGAACAAAGCGGTGTTTTTCTTTTAAACAGGTGATCACGTTTCGTGTTCATACTCAACGTTAATAAAAGGAGAGAGTTTGTAGTGAAATGGCAGTGTTCATCATTGGCTTATTTTACCGTAGTGATGCTGAGATGAGAAATGTGCAGGATCATGGTCAGTTGATGTTTCTTTTATTTGCTTTTAAGATAATTAGAAATTAAATATCTTTCCAAAATTTGAAGATATGTCTCCCCCAGTCAGATTATAAGCTTCTCAAAACTGGCTTGCCCCCAGAATTTTACTGCTTACCCAGCAGACATGTATTGACCATCACATGGCAAATGATATCAGCAAATCAAAAGATGGGCGTAGGGGTCCAGCCGAGACAGAAAACGTTAGTTTCAATTCCTGGGGCATTAAAATGTTGCTTTTCTCTTTCTCTTTAATTAATTTTTAAATGAAAACAATACATGTATATGTTAGTTTTTTCTAGCACAACACAATATTATATATTAAGCGATCCAAAATCATACTGTCAAGACCATCAAACAAAACAAAGAAGCTTAAGTGAACTAAGCACAGGGAAAAGTTGTTTTTTCACTCGTTCATTTTGTCATCTGCTTCTAGATGCTGCAATCAAGAAGTAGCAAATGCCCAAGTTGCCATAGTGTTTGCAGGAAAAAAAGAGAAAAAATAATAAAAATAAGGAAGGAGCAATGCCAAAAATTGAAGAAAATATTATATAATTAAAGCAAGAAGATATCTATCCATTGAGAAAAACAATTTTTATATTATTTGCTTTTAGCAGCAAAGCATTAGAATTCTGAGATTGTTATAGCACTAAGAAGATTTTTATTCTGTGTACACACTGAAAAATAAAATTCTGAGTAAAGAAAGTGTTCCCATTCCCCACTCCACCTCAGATTTT